ATAATTAGCTTCATGGTAGAGTTTCAAAATGTTGTAGAGTTTTAATTACAGTAGAATATAACTTATTGTGGTAAAAACTTTATTAATGATTACTTATGGTTAACCTAATTTTTGTGTTTATTGCTTTTAAGAATTTCATTTTGCAAATCAAAACAGCAAATGCTTGCCATATGGCCAGCTAGTACTTAAGCAAAATGAATGCACATCACCACCCTGCATTATAAACCCTTTTGGTTTTAGTATCTCTAGCATTTTGTCATTTATGTAAATGCAGACATCGGTAAAATGAGGCCAGAGTGAAACGGGTGAATCTGAAGCTTTTTTGGTGAATCCATAGTAAATGAAAGACCCACTAAGACATAATCTAGGGTAGTGAGTCTCAAGCTTGAAGGAGCTCAGGATTTATCTGGATCAGCTGGAGTACAAATTCTCTGATCCTCCCCAGCTATAGATGTGCAAGGTGGGATCAGGGAGGGAAACTCAAGACTCTTCATCTTTAACAGGTGTTCCAAGCCATTCTGGTTCTCCTTCCACCTACTGCGAAAATGTAAAGTGGCTCGCTTCCTATGACAGGACCTCTTGTTTCTCACATTTGGGGTAAATCTATAACTAAAGCGATGGTATCTACATTAATTTGAAGGTCAAAAGTTTGCTGTGATGGAAGAAAAGACCATTCTTTCGTGCATCCTGAGGCACTTTTGGATAGAATCCAACCAGAAAAGAGAAGAGCTTGGTCTAGAAGGACAGTTGATTCTTCGTCCAAGTAATGGCATCTGGATCAAGTTGAAGAGGAGAAATGCAGATGAACGCTAACTATATTATTGGGTTGTGCCTTTATCATGAGAAAGGTCTTTATTTTAAGAGATCCTTGTCATTTACAATTTACAGATCATGAGTTCAATATGCTTGAATCCCCTAGACCTAATTTTTCCTTGATCCCACTGATCTTGACATCAAGTCTAACAAAGAAAAAGTTTTGAGTTTTGTATTTTCTTTTTTCTTTTTTCTTTATTTTTTTTTTTTGAAACCGTGTCTCACTCTGTCGCCCAGGCTGGAGGAGTGCAGTGGTGTGATCTCAGCTCACTGCAACCTCCACCTCCCAGGTTCAAGCAATTCTTCTGCCTCAGCCTCCCAAGTAGCTGGGATTACAGGTGCCTGCCACCATGCCTGGCTAATTTTTTTGTATTTTTAGTAGAAACAGGGTGTCACCATGTTGGCCAGACTGGTCTCAAACTCCTGACCTCAAGTGATCCACCTGCCTCAGCCTCCCAAAGTGCTGGGATTATAGTCGTGAGCCACCACGCCTGGCCAGAGTTTTTTATTTTTATCACCACCATAGATGTTACAGTTGGCTGTGGTCACAAAAGTAGTTAATTGTGTCAGCACCCAAATAAACATCTAACAGGTTTCTCAACAGAGGAATCCACAGTCCAATTCCACTTCAATTGATAGACCCAAAAAATATAATTTAATCAAAGTTCTAGAGTTTTTGTTTGTTTGTTTGAGATGGAGTCTTGCTCTGTCGCCCAGGCTGGAACGCAGTGGTGACATCTCGGCTCACTGCAACCTCCACCTCCCAGGTTCAAGTGATTCTCCTGCCTCAGCCTCCTGAGTAGCTGGGACTACAGGCGCCTGCCACCACGCCCAGCTAATTTTTGTATTTTTAGTAGAGATGGGGTTTCACCATGTTGGCCAGGATGGTCTTGATCTCTTGACCTCGTGATCTGCCTGCCTCGGCCTCCCAAAGTGCTGGCATTACAGGCATGAGCCACCATGCCTGGCCCAAAGTTCTAGAATTTTTTAAAGGTATTCATGGTGACTCAGGAATACACACATACACACACACACACACACACACACACACACACATACACACATATAATTTGAAAGAGGTGAGTATGTACTCTGACTTCAGCTCTCAGGTTTTAAAAATTATATTAGTGGGACCAGTTATGACAAGAATAATCATTATAGTACTTTTCAGATTTTATAACCTGGAGCAGATTATTTTAAGTTGATTAGTAGGTTCTGTTACAGTTTTTCTTTTGATCGTGCACTTATAGTCTTCATTTAATTCCTCATAGAATCCCAGTCACCTTTATATATCATATTATTGGAAGAGATTCATCTTCATAATCTCCAGTTTTTTCACAGTGCCTCACAGAGTTAATCATGCCTTTTGGAGCTAGAAGGACTTTAGAACTTATCTAGTTATGCTCCTTTATATTATAAGTAAGGGAATAGAATCAATAAGACAGTTTCTGCCCAAAGTCATGTTACCAGTTGGTGACAGAGCTGGAAATACGTAGAGATCTATACCCTTAAATCTCTCCACTCACATGCTGATATACTTTCTACTACAATATGCTATAGCTTTATGGAACTCAGGGTGATGATCAGACGTGTCATTAGAACATGAGTCCTCTGCTTCTGATTCAGGCATACTTTTGGGATTCTTCCATCTTTAAAGGAAAAAGGAAGCCATTCATCTATATTTAGTAACCCAGTAATATCTCACTTAGTTTAGGGTTAGATCTTTAGTTAATTCAACCTTATAGATCATACTTATGAAGGTGATAACTGACACGTGTTCACTGAATTTTAATTTGATAGGCAATACATCTACCCACTCCATTATTTTTTAAAACTTCATTTAATAGTTTAAACAAGATTGGTTTTGTTTTCAATTTTTATTCACTCTTCATAGAATCACAATTACCTTTATATATCATATGTTATTGGAAGAGATTCCTCAGTAATCTCCAATCTCTCATAGTGCCTCACAGGGTTGGTCAATGGCTTTTGGAACTGGAAGGACCTTAGAACTTATCTGTTATGCTCCTGATAGCCAATAGCAGATAGAAGCTTGCAATCAAGAGGGTAGGACATGTGTTCTTCAATGGATATCAAAGGAAGAGGTTGCAAACCAAAGCCATTTGGCAAGCCCTGTAGCCTGGGCCATTTAAGACAGGGGCGGTCTCAGCCAAATTGCACCCATTTAACTATCCCAAAGAGCCACAGTGCCTACAACCCAGGCCCTAAGTTGATGAAGAAAAAGTCAAGGAAGGAGGTGATACAATTGGAAATATTCCCATCAAATGGTTAATCTTATTTAGAAAATGGGCATATTAGAAAAAGTCCTTCCAAGATGATTTTGGATAATAAAAGTTGTATTTGTGGAAATTGGTATTATCTCTGTTTTATGCACTTACATTTATCCCTTACATTTTGTTTTTAGTGACCCTACATGACATTAAATTTAAAGTAAAACATTGTTTAATGTTACCTTTTGGCTTGAGAATGTCTTTCAGCTCCAGAATTATTGTTACTCATATTTTAATCAGTAAGTCATTTAAGCTATGACAGAGTAGGAATTGAGAAATTATTTCATATGCTACAGTATTGAAATGTGGATGCTGCCTTGTTTTATAAGAAGATGATCAAGGTTTGTGTGCCCATTACCTTTCCTCTGCCTGAAAGACGTGTCTCAAGAAAAATAAATTCTATTTTAGATGCAGGTACTGCATTTTATTCTAAGAATTGATATCAATTCAAAACATAGAAAACTGTAAAAGATAAATCAGGAGATGGCTGATTCATAATGGGTAATAAAATAAATAGCACTTTCGAGCTGATGTCGTCAGTGACTCTTGGATTTTCTAACAAAAGGTTCCTTTACTGTTGTCATAGAGAGATTGTGAATTTCTCTGACTCTGAAGAATCAACTAGAAGAAGTAGAATCACCAGAACATTTTGCTCAGCTGAAAGCACAAAGTAAACTCAGTTACTGGGAATCAGCAAAAACCACAGGCATCACTGGTCCCAGGGATTTAGAGTCCAGAAACCTCTCCAGGTGATGGACTGTTGATTTGGGGCTCTATGCATTGTCACAGACAGCTGGGGATATCAGTTTCTGGACCAAATGACCCAATAAGAGATGCTGGTCGTAAAAATCCATTTTTATCTGGAATGTTTCTAGAAGATCAAAACCTTTTTCCTTCCAGCATCTAATGCCTGAGTGATACATTTAAAAATTTTTAGTCTGCGTGGGCACCCTCTTTTTCTAGGAGCAGCACTTTTTATTTTTGAAATTATCCTACAATGAATTACCGGCTTTTCTTCTGTTCTCATCTTTTTCCTTCCCCAGCATACACACACTGTAAATATGTGCCATATTCTTAGGCAATCCCACTTTCTCAACCTTTGTTGAGTGACCCAAGCAAGGTTAAATTCGAGTTCTCCCCAACGAGTTTTCCCAGCTGCAATTGAAGAAGAGATACAGTCCATCTCTGTGGTGGAAACTCCAGGTTGTGAAACTCAAGATCAATCAGCAATAGAACCTCTGGAGCAGCTGCTGGGTGATGAGAAGAAGCAGGCAGAAGAAATGGACAGAATCCTGGAGGAACCTGAGTCCCACATGGCAGGTGATGCTGAGGCTCACTGCATGTCTGCCCTGTTGACTCCCATCAATAATGCTTGATGTTGTAGCCAGTGTTGGTTTATTATTACCAAAAGCAATGCTGTTCTGGAAAGGCAAGGACTGCAGTGTCTCATATGATGCAATTGGACGGAACCTCAAGACGACATTTGCTCCCAGCAAAGGGCATTCAGCAGAACAAGGACCAATCAGAATTCATCCAACAATCATTTTCAGTGTCATCTAAGACTGGCAGGTAATAGCTTACATGTGCGATTGTGACTTTCATATTTATCGTTTTACTCTTTCATTCATAAAAGTCTGCCAAGTTCTATTGAGGGAGCTGGGGAAAGACAGCAAGCAAGCCCCAGTCCTACCAGCAAGGTGTTACAGACAGTGGGCGTCTGAAAAACAACAGAGAAATGGACAAGGAGGTAACAGAATGGCAGGGAGTGAGAAGCGTTACGCAGAAAGACAAAGAATGGTGAAGAGACAGGAGGTGGAAGAGATGGAAGGTGCCTTTTCAGATGAGATGCTTGCTGGAGGATGGTATCCTGAGGAGATGATGTTTGAGCAGTGGTCTGATTGAAGTGAGTCACGTGGGGATCTGGGACAAGGGGAGCCAGCAGAGTTATGTATTGTTTTCTTTTTTAGAATGATTTTATTCAAGCAAGCAACTTATTTCATTTCCTTGTTTGCTACAGTTTCCTGTGGTAAGTGAATTATCTATAAAACATGGAATTCAATCGCAAATTAATTTTTATGGTTCTGTCACAGGATGTCTGACTCAACTCTATGAAAACGCCTTCTTCAGAGGTGGGGATGTAGCTTCCATGTACACCCCAAATGCCCAATACTGCCAGATGAGGTGCACATTCCACCCAAGGTGTTTGCTATTCAGTTTTCTTCCAGCAAGTTCAATCAATGACATGGAGAAAAGGTAAAAGTTGGTATTTCATTATTGGAGAAGCTCTACTTCCTAAGTAAAGCTACTTTTAAAATAGGTTTGGTTGCTTCTTGAAAGATAGTGTTACAGGAACCCTGCCAAAAGTACATCGAACAGGTGCAGTTTCTGGACATTCCTTGAAGCAATGTGGTCATCAAATAAGTGGTAAGTTGTGAATTTCTTAGCTACATTTGAGTCTGTATTTGCTCTATGTATTTTTCTTGTACAGCTTGCCATCGAGACATTTATAAAGGAGTTGATATGAGAGGAGTCAATTTTAATGTGTCTAAGGTTAGCAGTGTTGAAGAATGCCAAAAAAGGTGCACCAGTAACATTCGCTGCCAGTTTTTTTCATATGCCACGCAAACATTTCACAAGGCAGAGTACCGGTGAGTACAATTCAAGGTGTGTGTTCTTTGTAAAAGCAAAGTAACCTCTTTTCTTCCCATTCAGGAACAATTGCCTATTAAAGTACAGTCCCGGAGGAACACCTACCGCTATAAAGGTGCTGAGTAACGTGGAATCTGGATTCTCACTGAAGCCCTGTGCCCTTTCAGAAATTGGTAATTGTAGGACTACTTCACTTTGTGATTGTCTAAGGAACATCTTCTCTCTGTGAGTTCACAGGTTGCCACATGAACATCTTCCAGCATCTTGCGTTCTCAGATGTGGATGTTGCCAGGGTTCTCACTCCAGATGCTTTTGTGTGTCGGACCATCTGCACCTATCACCCCAACTGCCTCTTCTTTACATTCTATACAAATGTATGGAAAATCGAGTCACAAAGGCGAGTATGCATGGAAAATCGCATCACAAAGGCTTTCTCTCTTGCTTTTTTTTAAAAAAAATAGAAATGTTTGTCTTCTTAAAACATCTGAAAGTGGCACACCAAGTTCCTCTACTCCTCAAGAAAACACCATATCTGGATATAGCCTTTTAACCTGCAAAAGAACTTTACCTGGTAATGTGATTTGATAATAATATTACATAAAACTGATATCTTTTTGTGTTTATAATTGACACAGAACCCTGCCATTCTAAAATTTACCCGGGAGTTGACTTTGGAGGAGAAGAATTGAATGTGACTTTTGTTAAAGGAGTGAATGTTTGCCAAGAGACTTGCACAAAGATGATTCGCTGTCAGTTTTTCACTTATTCTTTACTCCCAGAAGACTGTAAGGAAGAGAAGTAAAGGAAATTTTATTTTTCAAAGACAGTTGGGCTTACTCTTTCTACTGTTCATTTCATCTAGGTGTAAGTGTTTCTTAAGATTATCTATGGATGGTTCTCCAACTAGGATTGCGTATGGGACACAAGGGAGCTCTGGTTACTCTTTGAGATTGTGTAACACTGGGGACAACTCTGGTGAGTAACCTCACTTTTTCGTGGACCTGTCATCCAACCATTAGCGTCAACGCTCTCTTTTCAGTCTGCACAACAAAAACAAGCACACGCATTGTTGGAGGAACAAACTCTTCTTGGGGAGAGTGGCCCTGGCAGGTGAGCCTGCAGGTGAAGCTGACAGCTCAGAGGCACCTGTGTGGAGGGTCACTCATAGGACACCAGTGGGTCCTCACTGCTGCCCACTGCTTTGATGGGTAAGTGTTGGATGCATCTCATCCAGAGTCTTGTTTCAAACAGGTATTTATTTTTCTCTCCTAGGCTTCCCCTGCAGGATGTTTGGCGCATCTATAGTGGCATTTTAAATCTGTCAGACATTACAAAAGATACACCTTTCTCACAAATAAAAGAGATTATTATTCACCAAAACTATAAAGTCTCAGAAGGGAATCATGATATCGCCTTGATAAAACTCCAGGCTCCTTTGAATTACACTGGTATGTAGCATATGTAAGAAGGTGGAGAGCAGGACCAAACTCTAATTTAAAAATTATGTTTCAGAATTCCAAAAACCAATATGCCTACCTTCCAAAGGTGACACAAGCACAATTTATACCAACTGTTGGGTAACCGGATGGGGCTTCTCGAAGGAGAAAGGTAAGCATGACGCTTTAAATATTGCTTCTAGATCCCTCTGAGGTTATATATTGGTTACTCACAGGTGAAATCCAAAATATTCTACAAAAGGTAAATATTCCTTTGGTAACAAATGAAGAATGCCAGAAAAGATATCAAGATTATAAAATAACCCAACGGATGGTCTGTGCTGGCTATAAAGAAGGGGGAAAAGATGCTTGTAAGGTAACTCATGAGATTATGAAAAACACAATAGGTTCTACTATTTTATTTTTCCACTGTGACTCAGGGAGATTCAGGTGGTCCCTTAGTTTGCAAACACAATGGAATGTGGCGTTTGGTGGGCATCACCAGCTGGGGTGAAGGCTGTGCCCGCAGGGAGCAACCTGGTGTCTACACCAAAGTCGCTGAGTACATGGACTGGATTTTAGAGAAAACACAGAGCAGTGATGGAAAAGCTCAGATGCAGTCACCAGCATGAGAAGCAGTCCAGAGTCTAGGCAATTTTTACAACCTGAGTTCAAGTCAAATTCTGAGCCTGGGGGGTCCTCATCTGCAAAGCATGGAGAGTGGCATCTTCTTTGCATCCTAAGGACGAAAAACACAGTGCACTCAGAGCTGCTGAGGACAATGTCTGGCTGAAGCCCGCTTTCAGCACGCCGTAACCAGGGGCTGACAATGCGAGGTCGCAACTGAGATCTCCATGACTGTGTGTTGTGAAATAAAATGGTGAAAGATCACGATTAGCAAGTGTTTTCTTCTGGTTGTGAAA